GCAACACCTGTGTAGGCAGACACCGAAGTCAGTTAAATGTGCAAGTAAGTCTTTACATTGATGACAGTTATCGTTTATTTTCATTCTTCTCATTCTCAGTGATTTCCCTCAAAAAAAAAAAAAAAAACCCAAGAAACCAAAACACTTTTTTTTTTTTTAACCATCTTTATTCAACCTGTCACCAAGTTTCTGGTCACCTGCCACAGCTGACCCCCGATCCATTCTCCCTGTCCCCATCCTCTCCATACATCACAGTACACACCAGGAATACCCCCAGTTCTCATCTCCTCACCCTGGGCTGCGTCAATAGACTCCAGAGTAACCCAAACCACACCCTGCTGCCCAGATTCCTAATGACACGTGAAAGGCCGTTATGACTTGCTTTCCTCATGCCCTATGCACACCTGGGCTCCAGCCAAGGATCCTCCTTCATCAACCCCCATATTAGCTACGATCCTTCATGCTAATGTATCGCTCAGAGCTCAAAAGACTTTGAAGGGCCTGTGCCTTCGCTATCGAGCGCTTAAGTTCTTTGCCCTCCGCGTACTTTTGACAAATACTGGGCATCAACCATGTTCCAGGAACTACCCTGGGCAAAGAAAATAACTGGGCAAGGTTTCCATCGGTGTCTCTGCTGGCGGGCATCGCCCCCGCCGGGCCGCCACCCTGAACGAGCCCGTCCGGTCCTCTGGGTTCCGCCACCCTGCGTAGCGCTGCGCCAGCACCCGGCCCAGCACTCCCTCCCGCCGAGGGCGCCCAGGCCGGCTTCCGAGGGCGCCCAGGCCGGCTTCCGAGGGGCGGTTCCCACAAGCGAGTTCCGGCGCCCAGAACGGCTTCATCCTCTCGTCCCGTCCGCGGCAAATGCATGCGCCTGGAAAACCCGCCACCCTCCAGGGCAACTCACACCTCACCTCACGCCGCGGCGCAACCGGACTAGGACCCCGAGCAGGGCTGCCCAGGGAGCGCCTGAAGGACCCTGCGAGGGCCGCAGGCTATCCAGCGTGGCGCCTGGTGGCCGGGCCCTGTGCCGGAGGACAAGGTGAACCCGCAGCCGGACTTCTGCTGCACTGGGGCTCCGAATGACCCAGAATCTGGGGTGGGCTTAGGCCCCGGGTACGAGGGGTGAGGGCTGCGCGGTTGCAGGCGCGTTAGTAAAGGAACCATGTCCTCCCTACAGGCCGCGTGTTCTTGCCACGAGAACCCCTAGCAGCCTGGCCTTGGAATGGCTGGATGAGGTGCATTCGTTGGTTCATTCAGATACTGTTAAGAGCCAGCTGTGTGCTAGGTACTGCTTACACCTTCTGGTGGTGAAGACGGGAAGGGTTCCTAATACAGCTCTCTAATGGCAGGAGTGAGATGGCCTCAATCTTGCGAAGCCCTCAGGCTCTCCAGCTCACTCTAGCCCTGATCAAGCCTGACGCAGTCGCCCATCCACTGATTCTGGAGGTAAGAATGAATCCTAAGTCTCTACCGCATGCTGATTTTTATTTTGGGGATGGTCTTTATTCAGGCTGTTCATCAGCAGATTCTAAGCAACAAGTTCCTGATTGTACGAATGAGAGAACTACTGTGGAGAAAGGAAGATTGCCAGAGGTTTTACCGAGAGCATGAAGGTAGGATCAGTAGTCCTCTGAATGGAAGGTGCGGTATCTTGATGAAGGTCCTCTCTCTTTGCAGGGCGTTTTTTCTATCAGAGGCTGGTGGAGTTCATGGCCAGGTACTTCAAATTTGGTTCCAGCATCTTTATCCAGGTTCTTTACATGTGCTTGTTTTGTTCACAGCGGGCCAATCCGAGCCTACATCCTTGCCCACAAGGATGCCATCCAGCTCTGGAGGACGCTCATGGGACCCACCAGAGTGTTCCGAGCACGCCATGTGGCCCCAGATTCTATCCGTGGGAGTTTCGGCCTCACTGACACCCGCAACACCACCCATGGTTCGGGTGAGTCCCCTGTCCATAGCCATAGGATATTTGAACCCCTTCTCTGTCTTATCTCCCCTTACAGACTCTGTGGTTTCAGCCAGCAGAGAGATTGCAGCCTTCTTCCCTGACTTCAGTGAACAGCGCTGGTATGAGGAGGAAGAGCCCCAGTTGCGCTGTGGCCCTGTGTGCTATAGCCCAGAGGGAGGTGTCCACTATGTAGCTGGAACAGGAGGCCTAGGACCAGCCTGATGCAGGTCTATGAAGACCAGTGGTAGTGCCCAGACTTCTCCTAGACATCTAGTCTAAAACATTCTCCTAGGACCAGGGAAGCCTGGCTTACAGTGCCATTTCTGCTGGGCACCACCACCTGCCTGAGGGCCTAGCTCACCACAGCACATCCTCCAGGATCTAGCCTTCTATCTACCTCTTCTCTGGAATGTTTATGGTGGTTCAGAAGAATGATGACTCCTCTTTGCTGAGAACTGTTCATCCTTCTTCAAGAAGAAGCTTGCCAGGCCGGGCACGGTGGCTCACGCCTATAATCCCAGCACTTTGGGAGGCCGAGGCAGGCGGATCACAAGGTCAGGAATTCGAGACCAGCCTGACCAACATGGTGAAACCCCATCTCTACTAAAAATACAACAATTAGCCAGGCATGGTGGTGCATGCCTGTAATCCCAGCTACTCAGAGGCTGAGGCAGGAGAATTGCTTGAACCTGGGAGGCAGAGGGTGCAGTGAGCCGAGATCGTGCCATTGCACTCCAGCCTGGGCGACATTCTGTCTCAAAAAAAAAAAAAAAGAAGCTTGTCTAATTGACTTGCCTAAAAAATGCAGTGACTCCAAACAACATTTGACCTGTCTTCCTCAATAAAAGTCAGTGTTCTCCTGAATCCTTTATGCTGCCACATTTAGGGGAAACTTTTCAGGCTTCATCATTCTGACTTCTCAGCAGCATTCAGTTATTGCTTCATTCTCCAGAAACACTCTCTTCTCTTGGATTTTCTGATCCCACACCCTTGGTTTTCTCCTTCTGTGTGTTTTTCTTCATCTCCTTTATCAGCTTATGCAAACATTTATTTTCATAAATTCTCTATTCAAGACATACTGAAAAATGCAAAGATGGTTAAGACATGATTGGGTCCTCAAGTTGCTAATTATGAATTTGGGTGGTCAGCCAGCTATAACGTGGCAGAGATGGAGAAGTGCCCTAACAGAGGTATAAAGTCCTGTGGGAGAACAGAGGAAAGAAGGTTTCCTTTGGCTGGGTGAGGAGGTGAAGGAGATAGGGTGGAAAGTCTTTTATAAAAGATATAGCTGGCTTTGGAACTAAGCCTGAAGGTCAAATAGGGTATCCATAGCAGGGGTCTGGGGCACTAGACAGTCTGTTCATTTTCAGGAATATATGGGTCAGTTTTGTATGTGTGACCTAAGAAACCTGTGACACTTCTTACAGGTCTTGACTTTTCTTTCTCAGTACATGTGTATTTCTCTTTTTGGTGGCCTTGAAACCTTTGAGTTGAAAATTGCCTTCACCATCTGCCACTTTCACTAATGGTAGACCAGGAAATTTGGACCCACTGAACATAGAGAACAACTAGAAAAGCTGTGCAAAATATAAACAGCATCTATCTGAAAGCATCAGCTGGCAATATAGAACCAAAATTCAGGACACGAAGGAAACTCAAGAGAAGTGAGCCTGGGACTTAGAGCTACTTTTCCCATAAGGGCACCTGCTGATTCTGGAAGAGGCAGCTAAGAAGCTGAGTAGAACTTTCAACAACTTCTTGTGTTAGGGAGCCAGCTTCATGAATGCTGGCAGAAAACACAGGATTACTTGGGCAGAGACTACTGCTCAGGGCACAGCAGGCAGTGTGTTAGCCTTGGTCTCCCTTGCCCTCCAAGTCCCACAGGGCAATACTGGCAGGCCCAGGAAAGTGTTACACACTGCAGGTTTGCATGACGGCTAAGGAACCACAATCTTAGGGAGATACTATCTCTGTCTTCTAAGGCCATTTGCTGTACAAAAATCCTTGAAATACCTGGGCACAGTGGCACACCTATAATCCTAGCACTTTGGGAGGCTGAGGCAGGCGGATCACCTGAGGTTGGGAGTTCCAGACCAGCCTGACCAACATGGAGAAATCCCGTCTCTACTAAAAATACAAAAATTAGCCAAGCGTGGTGGCGCGAGCCTGTAATCCAGCTACTCGGGAGGCTGAGGCAGGAGAATCGCTTGAACCCAGGAGGCGGAGGTTGTGGTGAGCCAAGATCACGCCGTTGCACTCCAGCCTGGGCAACAAGAGTGAAACTCCATCTCAAGAAAAAAAAAATCCTTGAAATAGTCTGGAACAAAATCTGTCAACATCTCAGCCCACAAAGTATCAACAAAATTGATATTTTGTTGCATTTAAAAAATTTAAATGGTGGTCAAAGCGTACAAAATCTGACAATTAAGACACCCACAAGAGACACAGAATTATCTCCCAATAAAATTGTCTCATAAAAACCTGGCTCCCACAAATATGGAAAGGGAGAAAACTAGAATAAACCCTGTGGTGTCGAATTGGAGATATCAGTGTGAACTCGTGTATTTCAGTCTA